CTTCATCAGTCTCCCCCTATAAAATGGAGGACTCATAGTATAAGTTGCCTAGAACATATTAGTAAGGACTCAATAAATGTTTGAGTAGGATGAGCTGGGTGGCTCATGCCTGTAGTCCCTGCACTTTGGGAAGCCGAGGCGGGTGGATGGCTTGAGCCCAGGAGTTTGAGACCAGCCTGGGCAACATGGCGAAACTCCATCTCTATAAAAAATACAAAAAAACTAGCTGGACTCCCAGCTGCTTGGTGGCTGAGGTGGAAGGATCGCCTGAGCCCTGGAGGTGGAAGCTGCAGTGAGCCGAGAATCGCACCACTGCACTCCAGCCTGGGCGACAGAGTGAGATCCTGTCTCAATAAATAAATAAATAATCAGTTGAGTGCATACTGTGTGCCCAACTACCTTTAAGAACTTTACATATGATCCCGGCAGCCCTAAAAGGTAAGCATATCTATCTCCATTACACAGATTAACTAATGAGGAAAAGCTATGTTTATAATGAACAGTGACCAAAAAGTATGCAAACGTTAAATGAGGTGTTAAAGTGGTGGGATTGTAGGTGGTTTCTTTTTTTCTTTCAAAAATTTGTTTAGTATTGTAGTTAGGCTGTTTGTGTGTATGCATGTGTATGTGTGTATGAGTGCGTTTGTGTGTGACCAAAACAGTAACTGGCAAACGTAACAACAGGAAATTGTAGGGCAGGGTCTGGGAAAAGGGGAGGAACCCAAGGTACTGACAAGCCCAGACCGGACTCCCCCGAAGTGAGCAGGCAGCAAAGGCTGAGAGTGCCAGCTGCCTGGGCACTGACGGACCCCACCCACGGAAACGATGCCTTATGAGGAAGCTAACCCGGGCCACTTACCGACGACCTGCGCAGGCGTGGCTTGAGGAAACGCCCGCTGTGGGCGGAGCCACCCGAAAGGCTCCGGTCGGGGGCGGGAACAGGATCGGCCCGCGGGCTGGCGTCGATAGGCTGCCGCAGAGACAGGGCGGGCTCTGCTAAGCGACGCGCCTCGCCGTGGGGCGGTGCCTGCGCCTGAGCCTCTACGAGAGGGAAGGAACGCTGCTCCGAGCTCCGCGTCGCGTCGCGTAGATTCGCGTCGCCGTCGACCTCAGAGGCGGGGCCGGAAGCGCTACGGTTTGACCCCCGAGTCCCTCTGTTCCCGAAGGGGCGGCCGTCTTTCTCCCGACCCGCTCCGCCTCCTCTCCTTCTTCCCCATTACCCGGAGGCCGAAGCCCCCAGCCAGGGCGGGGCGGCGCAGCCCGAGCTCCCGGACCCGGAAGAAGCGCCATCTCCCGCCTCCACCATGGAGCCCACCGCACCGTCCCTCACCGAGGAGGACCTCACTGAAGTGAAGAAGGACGTGAGTAACGCAGCTGTGCCCAGGGCGGGCGGGGGCGGGCTGCAGCCCAGCGGGAGACGAAAGCGGAAGCCTGGAGTCCGAGGACAAGGAGGATCCTCCAGGTCGGAGGAGCGGAAAGTCCTAGCACAGGAGGACTGTGGCGAGCCCTGCATCCGAGGGACCTTGGTGGCAGTGATCCTCCAGTGATCTGTCAATCCAGGTTTTACATCGCTAAACGCAGAGCTTGGGCTTTGTTGCCAAGTGGTGTTTTGATTCTTGCCCACTCCTCACCCATCTCCTCATGCTTTCCCCCCAACTGGGTTCTTGGAGATGCTTCGTTAGGGACTGGCGGCTCAGATTCATCCTTAAGTCAGGCTGCCTAGGCTGCTCACTCAGCCTAGAGCGAAGGCTGTACCAGGTGAAGGATCCCAAGCAGTGGACCAAAAATGTGAAGCTCTTTTGCATAAGGGGGCTTGAGGAAGCTCAACAGCTGAAAGCACAACCTGGAATTCCCCTAGTAAGCAGACGCCCACATATTTAAATTGGGGTTGGGGGAGTGAATACACGTAGCTGAGAATTAATGTACAGGTAAACGTCGAAAATATTCAGTAGCTAAATTATGCTCTTCTCGGATGGTGCAGAACCACATAAACCTTCATATTTATTCGTAACGAATGGCTTTGTTGAGATATGACATTCTTTTTCCTTTGCGTTTACTTGTTTTGTCAGATGAGACCTATATGAGTATCACTAAAATACTTTATCTGAAGTCAAATGAAAAACAGAAACTCAACATGAAACGTGTTCTTATTGAACACTGCAGTACTTTTACAAAGTCATTTTGATGAACTGGACAGGATGGCAACTTTTTAAATGTTCATCCACTTCAAATCCCTTCCTCTTCCCTGTAAGGTTTATTACACTGTACTCACAATTGGTGTGACTCACCAGCAGAAGGAAACTGGATATGACTGGGAGTTGTGCTTAGTTTCCTCATTCAACAGAGATTTATGGAGCACTTGCTATATGGAAAGCACTGGCCTTGGGTCTGGAAGGATACAAAAAAATGAAGATCAGTTTCCTGCTTTACATTCTAGTTGAGATAAGAATGGAACATAAATAACTACTGTAGAATAAATGTTGTCTTATTCATGGTGAGTGCCAGTAAAACCTTGAACTTCCAAGAAATAACATTGAACCATATTTTATGTCTTTTAGGCCTTAGAAAATTTACGTGTATACCTGTGTGAGAAAATCATAGCTGAGAGACATTTTGATCATCTACGTGCAAAAAAAATACTCAGTAGAGAAGACACTGAAGAAATTTCTTGTCGAACATCAAGTAGAAAAAGGGCTGGAAAATTGTTAGACTACTTACAGGAAAACCCAAAAGGTCTGGACACCCTTGTTGAATCTATTCGGCGAGAAAAAACACAGAACTTCCTGATACAGAAGATTACAGATGAAGTGCTGAAACTTAGAAATATAAAACTAGAACATCTGAAAGGTAAGATATCTTAATTATCTAAGAGCTAATTTTTTTCATTTACATCTGAATAATTTTATTGTAGGACTAAAATGTAGCAGTTGTGAACCTTTTCCAGATGGAGCCACGAACAACCTCTCCAGATCAAATTCAGATGAGAGTAATTTCTCTGAAAAACTGAGGGCATCCACTGTCATGTACCATCCAGAAGGAGAATCCAGCACGACGCCCTTTTTTTCTACTAATTCTTCTCTGAATTTGCCTGTTCTAGAAGTAGGCAGAACTGAAAATACCATCTTCTCTTCAACTACACTTCCCAGACCTGGGGACCCAGGGGCTCCTCCTTTGCCACCAGATCTACAGTTAGAAGAAGAAGGAACTTGTGCAAACTCTAGTGAGATGTTTCTTCCCTTAAGATCACGTACTGTTTCACGACAATGACACTTTATTGCCTTTTAATTTTTAATGATGACAAAAAATGTTTTAAAGAATATGACTTTTTATAAAATGGCTGTAATCATTTGTTTACATTTGATGCATGTCTTTTAAAATGCAATGTAAGCATACTTTGTAAATAGGATTTTTAGAATTAAAAAAGCATACTTCTAGGATAGCTAACTGTAAATCATGTTGATCATGTACTTTTTAGTAATTTCTTTTTTTCCTTTTTAAGGTCTTTCAGTACTTTTTTAAATATTTTCTATTTTAAGACTGATTTTAATAGGGAATATATCTCTATTTGAGAATAGACCCTTACTAGGAAGAACGTTTTTTCCTCAGTGCATTTGTGCTAGAAATTTTCAAGAGTCTAATAGTCTTTGCCAGTCATTCAGCAGCAAATTTTCAGCATTAAGCTGTTCCTGTTCAGTAATAAAACCGGTCACTGATGGGAAAACTGCCAATATAGAAAAATAAAAATCTCTTTTCCACTCCATTGTCGTATAGGCATGTAAACAGCCTCTTTTTGATACTGGAGGAACACTTGATGGAGTGTGAGCCACCTAAGATCTCGGTTTGCCAAAATTCATTTCTAATTAACCTTACTAATTATACTACTTTGTTAGGATTTTCACATTCTTGGCTTAATCATTTTCATTCCTAAAGAAAAATATCTTGGCCTAAACCTCAGTTATTACATGTAATTTGATGAGGTATTTTTTCCTTTTTTCTTTTTTTTTTTTTTTTTTTTTTGAGACAGTCTTGCTCTATCGCCCAGGCTGGAGTGCAGTGGCGCATTCTAGGCTCACTGCAACTTCTGCCTCCCATGCTTACGTGATCCTCTCACCTCAGCCTCTCAAGTAATATAGCTGAGACTACAAGTGTGTGCCACCATGCCTCACTAATTTTTGTATTATTTTTGTAGAGACGGTGTTTTGCCATGTTGGCCAGGCTGGTCTTGAACTCCTGGACTCAAGCAACCTACCCAGCGTGGCCTCCCAAAGTGCTGGGATTACAGACACGAGCCACCTCACCTAGCCTGATGAGATTTTTAAAAAATATTTTCTCTGTACTTTTCATTCTCTTTTAATGAGGACCAATGTACAGTTGAAATAACTGGAACAAATTATTTTTGGTGTGTGTGACAATTCTGTTTTTAATGCTATTTGAACAAGTGGGCCATTAGCCAGATTTGTCTTTTTGTTGTAAAACAAAATTTGACTAATTTTACATGTTTATAAATCTTATGCTCTCACTGTTTGTTTTTATTTAAATTACAATTTTATCTGTTTCCTGACATTGTCTCCTATATATTTCTATTATTAATTGCAAAAACATAGAAATGGAAATTTTGCTATCAACAATAAAATTTTTTTAAAGTAGTGAGTGCTATTTTGGAGTTCCAAATTTTCAGTAGGAAGTATCTAAAACTTTTTTTAATACGTGCCATTATCTATAGAAAACATTACTTCAGGTTGTGAGATTGAGTTGCATTTCTGGATGGACTGATGAATTTATCCGACATGAAGAAGATTGGCATATTAGCTTTAAAAATTTTTAAAGATTGGATTTTTTTTAGTATAAGCACTTTCTAAGGATTATAGAGAAATGTTTCACCTCCAATGCATAGCAAAAATAGTGGTGTTAGAAAGAAAATAGGTTACATTTAAGGAAGGTGCTTTAAAAAGCAGAAGCAGACTTTAAAATTAAATTTGTGGACACCTTTTTAAAAATTGAATCAAAGATTATAATTTAGATATACAATAACACCTATATATAGATAAGTTTTAACACTGAGTTTTCTTTCAGACTGTTTTCTAACTACATAGACAATAAAATTAAGCTTTGCATAAAGCTAGGTTTGTGGGTTTTTGACTTCTACAAAG